CACACAGGACCAGGTAAAGTTCCCCTACTAACCAAAATGATCCGTTTCCTTAACACAATTTAAAAACCACAGCTAGGGGTGTGAACACAGGCATGTTTTTCTGTGTGTCTGTGTGCCACAATCTGTACAAATCCTTAATTCCCTTTTAAGGAACAGATATATAATGAAAATCCGAAAGGAAACACATTAGAAATGCAAAGAGGTTTGCAAAACAAGAGGCTTCTTTCATTCCAGAAAACCACACCAAAACAAGGGGAGAAAAATGAATGCAATGGATATGTGTTTGCCAAAGTTTCAATCCTGCCCGGTGGAGACACTGCACTGGCACAAATTTTGAGGAGAAAAAAAGGGAGTTGGGGGGACGGGGAGCAAGCGAGTGCGGCCTGCAACAATGCAATCTCCATTTTGAACAATGTGCTTCTTTCCTCTTATAAATCTAGTTTTTTGCCACTTGATGTGCCCTCCCATTTCCCCTCTAAAGTTTAGGGGTCGGCGGGGTTGGCGGGAGATCGGAGCGGGATGCACAGCACATAAGTGAGCAAGGGGGGAGGGGAGAGGAGGTGGGGAATGAGTCTGCAGCAACTGCGCTGGGTGGGTACCTGGAGTGCTGCTGAAGCTGCTTTCCGTGGAGTAACTGGCGTCCTCGTCGTCATCTTCCAGCTCCTCCGGATAATCGGAGTCATCGTCGTCCTCCTCCATGTCATCCTCCTAGTTGTCCTCAGACTCCTGGGTCTCCTCGGCATCGCCGCCCCCCTCCTCTTACTCCTCCTCCTCGCTCTCGTAGTCATCATACACCACTCTGTTGACAGCCCTCCGGGCTGCGGTGGTCCGGGCTAGGTGGCTGCCCCCGCGCCCCCGCCGGGCCCGTGCGCTGGTGCCGGCGCGGGGCGGGCCGGCGGCGGTGGCTTCCTCCGGCTACTGCTGCCCACCCTGGGCGAGCTCAGCCGCGTCTTGGGCGCCACCTCAGCCTGGCGGCTGCCCACCTGCCCCGGCTACTACCGCGTATCGGCGAGGGGAGCCCCCGATGGGTCCGGACGTGGGCGGCGGCGGCGGCGGGGCCGGGGCGCAGCGCTCCGCAGCGGGAGCCGCGGGCTGCTTGGTCGGCCTGCCCCGCCGGCCCCTCTTGTTGGAGCCCAGGCGGCGGGAGAAGGGAAAGCTGACGGGGAGGGCCGGGCGCAGTGGCGGCGGTGGGGAGCGCCGGGGCCGGGTTGGGAGGCCCGAGGGGCTGGGCGGGAGGGGCCCGGCCGGCGGAAGCGAGTGGAGGGAGAAGGCTCAACCGAATTGCTGGGGCCCCACTCAAGATCGCCTTCAACCGCCACCTTGTTTCTTCCCTCTACAGGAGCGCGGTCACGTGAGGTGCGCCGCCGCCCAGCCTGGGAAGGGGGCGACTGCATGTTCCAATCTCCCGCCACCTTCCCAGTGTCCCAGCTAGGAGCCTGACCACCTTAGCAAGAACTTACCTCTCCTTTGCAGTGGAAAAGAGGGAATCCTGCCTAAAACCTACTTCACGGTGTTACAGGTCTGTATTATCGGGAAATAACCTTAATTTATAACATATAAAGTATTTCCCCATTTTTAAACAGAGAAGATACAGAAAATGAAAATGAAAATAAAATTTGGTACTACAGCACAAAGGTCCAGCTTGCAGAATTAATTGACTGTCTAGACAAAGATTATTGGGAAGCAGAACTCTGCAAAATTCTGGAAGAAATGCATGAAGAAATCCGACACATGGACATAACTGAAGACCTGACCGATAAGGCTCAGGGCAGTAACAAATCCTTTCTGGTGACAGCTAATGGTGAGAGGGTCATTTTCTCATTTTATTTTTGTAAGCCCTCCTTATGGGTTTTTCTTATGGTTAGCCTAGGTTTTTGCATTTTGGGGAGGAAGACCACAGAGGTGATGTGCAGTTCTCGTCTTATCAAGAGTGCATGCCGTCGTCGTGACTTATCACTGATGATGTTAACCTTGGTCCTCTGGGTGAGGCAGTGTTTGTCAGGTTTCCCTAC